CCATAGCTCCTTGCTCTTTTGCTTCTTGGCGCAACAGTTTTAATGACATGTGTGTGACACTTGATTGAAGCCTGTCTTTCCTACTGGACACTAAGCCCCAGCACTTAAAACAGTGCCTGGTGTCTAGTTGACCCTCAGAAATATTTGTTGAGCTAAATAGACAGATTAGTAGTTGCCTGGGATTGAGGACAGGAGCGGGATTGACTATAAACGGACACAAGGAACATTTTCATATGCTCAAAAACTGGATTGTGGTGATGGTTGTGCAACTGTTTACATTTACTAAAAATCATCAAACTGTACACTTACAGTGAGTAAATGTTACTATATATACATTATACCTCAATAAAGCTGGTAAAAAATAAAATTCGGCCAGTCGCAGTGGCTCACTTTGTGAGCCTGGGGCAAGCAGATCGCTTGAACTCTGGAGTTCCAGACCAGCCTGAGCAACATAGCGAGGCCCCATCTCTACGGAGAAAAAAAAAAAAAAAAAAAAAGAAAAAGAAAAGAAAAAACAAAGTTGGGCTGGGCTTAGTAATTACTTGATCCCAGGAGGTCGAGGCTTTGTAGTGAACCTGTTCGCGCTACTGCACTCCAGCCTGGGCGACAGAGTGAGACCCGGTCTCAAAAAAAAAAAAAAAATCAAAATTTGTGGAATAAGAAAATTATGTGTCTTTCTCCACGGGATTGTAAATTCTATGAGGAGCGCTATATCCCCAAGATCCTAGAACATTAATCAGCACCTAGTAGGTGTGGAACAAACGTCTTACCTTAACAGCGAGTCAATGAACCAGGGAGGGGAGGAAGAAGCTTTCCCGGAGATGCCGGCCCCTCAGTTTCCGGGTTCGCCTGGCGCTCAGCCAGGCCAGTCACAGAGAGACGAGCCCGGCGATTCGCCAGCGGAATGTCCAGGGGCGGGGCAGCGAGCGAGCGCGAAGCAATCCTGAGGCGGTCTAGGGGGCGGGGCGTTCAGGGGGCGTGGCCGTGCAGGGGCGGGCTCCGAGCGTGGGGTGGGCGCTTGCGCACTGCCGCTGCGGCTGTTGCTGCGGAGCCAGGAGGGGAAGCGATGGCTGGGCCCGCGTGGATCTCTAAGGTGAGCGCTGGCAGGCCGGCGTGTGGCAGGCAGGCAGGCCGCGAGGGCTGGCAGGAGAGCCGGTCGCGTGCCGGGTGTGGGCGGGCGCGTGGGCCAGACAGGGAGGCGGTGGCTGCCCGCGGGGACAGCTTGGGAGCCGGTCCTGGTCGCCCGTGCCCCGCGCTCCGTGGCCGGCTCGCAGTGTATGGGCCGCCCCGGGCCGGGTCAGCAGCGCAGAGGCGGGGACGGCGTCAAGGTCAAGGCGGGGGGGCGCCGGCCCTGCTCCTGCCGAGACCCGGCTGCCGTCACCCGCATCCGCCCAGGCCAGAGCCCAGGCTTCGCGCCGAGCCCGGGAAGGTCACGGGAGCCTCTGTCCCGGCTCCGCCATCCGGGCCGCTTCCCCGGCTGCGGCCCTGCTGCGGGACTGATCCCCTCAGCACTGCCCACACCTCTCATCCGCTGTCTGCGCGGCCCTTGGCCGGGGAACCGCAGGTGCCACGGGCACTGGCGTTGAGCTTGGGAGGTTTTCCCAGGTGAGAGAATCCGGGGGCCCTTTTCCCTATCATGTGTGATATTTCTCTGTTGATATTAATATAGGTCTCTCGGCTGCTGGGGGCATTCCACAACCCAAAACAGGTGACCAGAGGTTTTACTGGTGGTGTGAGTATAATTATGTCTTTTATTTTTTCCTTATGATGACATATACTATTCTTTTTGGTTGCAGATCAACTTTGCCAAGCTTATGTAGATTACTCTTAGATTTAAGCAGACAGTTTTATAGAGGAACTAAGAAAAAAATGGAAGCTCTCTTGATAAAAAGTCTGATTTTCCCTGAGTACCAAAACAGACCTCAGTAATATTTTGGAAATGTGTCTGAAAATGTTTTGCAAGACTGAAGAAGTTGCATGAGAAGCTTTCCAGGATCACAATGGAAAGGAAAGGAAAACACTTGCCTTCATGAGAAACCGTCTAAATTTTAGTGAGAGAACATTGTTAATTTTTTGTTGTTGTTACTGTCTTCTTTGATGATTTCTTATGTTCAGGTTCAGACAGTAACTTTAATTCCAGGAGATGGTATTGGCCCAGAAATTTCAGCTGCAGTTATGAAGATTTTTGATGCTGCCAAAGTAAGTGGGCTTAAAAAATACATTTAATGATGCAGCTCACTGTGCTCTGTGATGTGGCATCTAGGCACCTATTCAGTGGGAGGAGCGGAACGTCACTGCCATTCAAGGACCTGGAGGAAAGTGGATGATCCCTTCAGAGGCTAAAGAGTCCATGGATAAGAACAAGATGGGCTTGAAAGGTAGCACTGAAGTAGAGACGGGGGTTTTTACATAGTGTCATCTGGGTTTTCTTCTGTATAACAGGCCCTTTGAAGACCCCAATAGCAGCCGGTCACCCATCTATGAATTTACTGCTGCGCAAAACATTTGACCTTTACGCGAATGTCCGACCATGTGTCTCTATCGAAGGCTATAAAACCCCTTACACCGATGTAAATATTGTGACCATTCGAGAGAACACAGAAGGAGAATACAGTGGAATTGAGCATGTGGTATGTTCACTCCAGATTCTTTTTTATTCCTGTTTCCAGCAAGGTGGGACTTCCTGTCTTGCAGATTGTTGATGGAGTCGTGCAGAGTATCAAGCTCATCACCGAGGGGGCGAGCAAGCGCATTGCTGAGTTTGCCTTTGAGTATGCCCGGAACAACCACCGGAGCAACGTCACGGCGGTGCACAAAGCCAACATCATGTGAGCTCCTTGCGGGGGCCGGCACCCCATCTTTTTTCAGCAGTTTTTATTTGATTAAATACAGGCGGATGTCAGATGGGCTTTTTCTACAAAAATGCAGGGAAGTTGCAGAAAGCTGTAAAGATATTAAATTTAATGAGATGTACCTTGATACAGTATGTTTGAATGTAAGTATATATTCACACTTACCTGCTACTTTGATTACTAAATGCACAAATGTATTCCTTGTAGATGGTACAAGATCCTTCCCAATTTGATGTTCTTGTTATGCCAAATTTGTATGGAGACATCCTTAGGTGAGTCTGGCTGCAACCTATTTATTTTAGCCAAACATTCTTTGAAATGCTTTTCTTCCGCTAGTGACTTGTGTGCAGGATTGATCGGAGGTCTCGGTGTGACACCAAGTGGCAACATTGGAGCCAATGGGGTTGCAATTTTTGAGTCGGTAAGGACCCTGACACCTGAAACAGAACTCAGCCCTTGATGATGCTACTTTTCCCGATGTGTAGGTTCATGGGACGGCTCCAGACATTGCAGGCAAGGACATGGCGAATCCCACAGCCCTCCTGCTCAGTGCCGTGATGATGCTGCGCCACATGGGACTTTTTGACCATGCTGCAAGAATTGAGGCTGCGTGTTTTGCTACAATTAAGGACGGAAAGGTAACAGGAATCTTGATTTACTTGTGCTGGGTCATCTTTTATTTTTGCTTTTTCCTTTTCTCAGAGCTTGACAAAAGATTTGGGAGGCAATGCAAAATGCTCAGACTTCACAGAGGAAATCTGTCGCCGAGTAAAAGATTTAGATTAACACTTCTACAACTGGCATTTACATCAGTCACTCTAAATGGACACCACATGAACCTCTGTTTAGAATACCTACGTATGTATGCATTGGTTTGCTTGTTTCTTGACAGTACATTTTTAGATCTGGCCTTTTCTTAACAAAATCTGTGCAAAAGATGCAGGTGGATGTCCCTAGGTCTGTTTTCAAAGAACTTTTTCCAAGTGCTTGTTTTATTTATTAAGTGTCTACCTGGTAAATGTTTTTTTTGTAAACTCTGAGTGGACTGTATCATTTGCTATTCTAAACCATTTTACACTTAAGTTAAAATAGTTTCTCTTCAGCTGTAAATAACAGGATACAGAATTAACAAGAGAAAATGTCTAACTTTTTAAGAAAAACCTTATTTTCTTCGGTTTTTGAAAAACATAATGGAAATAAAACAGGATATTGACATAATAGCACAAAATGACACTCTTCTAAAACTAAATGGGCACAAGAGAATTTTCCTGGGAAAGTTCACATCAAAAAGAGTGAATGTGGTATATTTCTAAATGATATGGAAAATAGAGACAGATTTGTCCTTTACAGAAATTACTGAGTGTGAATAAAAACTTCAGATCCAAGAAATATATAATGAGAGATATAATTTTTGTTAATAAGACAAAGGTAATATATTGGATACAAAGACACAAATGTATTGTGTGTTCAATTATTTTGTTGTCTTGAGATTTAATATTCTTTCCAAGAGCTTTTAATGAAGCAGAGAGCTAGTACTTCATTTTCACTGGATACATTTTCAGCATCATGAGTTGTCACAGCCTCTGAGCCCCTGATCTGAAGCCAGAAGGGCTGAGTGTATTGTAAACTTATTCTTGCATGTTGCTGTCTGGGAATGGACCACACTACAGCAGGTAGTTCTGGGGGCGATACTGCCGAAAGGCCCGAACACATGTATTTTGGCTGCAATTGAGGAACTTGGGATGCTATTAATTTTGTATTTCAGCAACTGCCCCTTCTCCTATCCCAAAGCACCAATTACTGCCCTCTGCCTCAGCAGTACCAGTATAAGATGACATTCCAAAGACTGGAGGCAACTCAGCCTGAGTTAATTCACAAAATTATGCCATGCTGGGGCTTGAGCTTGAGCTTGGGCTTAGGCTTGGGCTCAGCTTTTGACCCTCAGGCATCTCCTTTCCCTTCCTGTCTTCCTCTCCCTTCTCCTCTGCTGCAGCATGATTTTCTTAATCTTCAGACACTCACTATTTTCATGAACAGTTACCCTCTGTCCCCACAACCAAAGACAACTCATGGCCTCCTTTGGCCCTTGTGTAACATTGCAAACCTGTGGCTTTGCAAAATGTACCCAGGTCACAAGGGGATTTTTTTTTTTTTAGCAATGATATCCCTGTCTGGGTCACTTTTTAAGCTTGTAACCGCCCCCCCAGACTTATAATCTTAAATGTATTTTCCTTTGTTTAAGCTGCTGCTTCCTCTGTTTCATTGGATTGTGCCAGTTATCAGTGGCTCTTGGGTTCAAAGTAATAAAGAATTCCAAAACTGAGATGTTTGCTTTCTCTACCTGTTTCCTGTTCAGATGCCTTCGGTCATTTTGGCTCAGCTTGCTACTGAGAATGGCTGCTTCCCGTATTCAGAATGGAAGTGGGGTGGTCTGGTGGCGACAGGCTAACGTAGAGCTGGCTGCTTTTATGAGAATGCGCCACTTGACCCCATCCTGCACCTTTGTTTATTCCAGGGCACTAATGGTCACTCGCATGCCCGCTGTGCACAGTCCTGTGAGTTAAATGCCCACTACTCTCTGCACTGGTCCCACCTGCTCAATTGACAAAAAAAATCAGGTCCTTGTTGACAGTTCTGTTAAAAGGTTTAATATTCAAATTATACATTAAATAGAATCAAACAGGCAGCAGCAGTTTTATTAAGCATCAAGTCAGTTGGCATGTGGGTGGCGGAGTGCCTGGTAATGGAATAATAGGGTCGGCGATGCCCGCCAAGATTCCAGAGTAAGTCAGGTCGCTAGGTGAGTTGTGACTGATTGCTTTTCCTGCAGCGCACGTGAGCAGTATCAGCCATCTCTCTCCTACCCGCTCCACAGCCTACTGCTGGCTGTCCTGTATGTGAGCTAGCAGCTTTTTAATCTACCTGGAACTAAGGCCAAAAATTATCAGCCCTTTCGTTCTGGAAGGAGAGCTGATCTCATTTGTCACCTGAACAAAAAGCAATACTTAAACTGAATTAAAACTACCCACACGTGAAGCTTCTTGGAATTGTCAGCTATTGTTGGCGTAAGACCTGGTAAATGTAGAGCCAGTGCTGTGCCCTGACCTGGAGATCTAACAGACTTGGCAGAAATGCCTGTGCCCAGACTGAAGAGACCTGGGGCTCAGGAAGAGGCTCGGAACGCCTGCCCTCTATTCTATAGAAACTGCAGGCATAGGCCCTGATTACATTTTTTGCTCTTGGTAAAAGGAGTCAATGATACCTTTGTACTTCTCCAAAACTGTGAGCCGTTTCAGTTTCATCGTGGGACCTAAAAGGGAAATGAGAAGAAATGAGTGAGGCCCAGGCTCTGAGAACTCTGAGAATGTGTGTGGTAAAGACTCACACTCAGTCCTATATATAACTCAGGAATTAAGCCAGATAATCAGGACCGTCAGTAGCCAGCCTCCAAGACAGTGATCGCTCCTGGTATTCATATGGCTTGTGTGTAGTCTCCTGTGTTATACCACTGGTTGTGGCCAGTGGAGTATAGATGAAGGGTTGGTATGTCACCTCTGAGAATAGGTTATAAAAGATCAGTTTCTTTTATACACATAGGAAAGTAGTGTAAGCTACATCTGCCTTTTCCTTGACCTGTACCCAGTTTTGACCCTCAGTCCATTTTCTCTGAAATGGATTTATTTGTTCCATCTCTTGAATGAATAAATTGTTGAAGCAATTAAAAAATAGACTAGGTTTCTGTCTTGGGCTTTCTCTTG